CTCTGCCTCCTGAGATCAAGCTATTCTCGTGTCTCAGCTGCCTGAGTAGTTGGGATTGCAGGCGTGTGCCACCACACATGCCTGTTATTTTTTTTTTTTTTTTGTATTTTTAGTAGAGATGGGGTTTCACCGTGTTGTCCAGGCTGATCTCAAACTCCTGGCCTCAAGTGATCCACCCACCTCACCCTCCCAAAGTACTGGGATTACAGGCATGAGCCACCATGCCTGGCCAGTATTCTTTAAGTATTTGATTAAATGCCTTGTTTTGCACCACTGTTTCGAGAAAACAACTTCTTCGTCCTTCAGTTCAGTGTTTCTCACCCAGAGGCTGTGTGTGTGTGTGTTGGGGGGTGGGGGGAGTTGGGGGGTAGTTTCTATGGCTTTATTCTCAAGGGCCTGAGAATTCAGTGTACACCATTTCATATACTCTTTTTATTAAATGAAAAAGCATATTTTGAGTCATCAGGAGGGATGCTTTAGCAACACTGATCCACTACAGTGATAGCAATTAACACTAAATTCAGTATTGCTGAAACATGCCCACAGGGGCTTCTTACAGGCATGTTCTCAGGAGATCTGAAAGTTCATGTTTGAGGATGTTGCTCTCAGGCACAGTTAAGATGCACCTTTTTCTTGGAAATGCCTCCCTCAATGCGCCCAGTCACATGCCCCCGTAGCACTTACCACATCGTCTATTATGACTCTTATGGGCTTTCCCACCAGCTCTCTCACCCCTCTCTCCAGAGTCAGAACTCTGCTTCCGTAATATTTACTTATTTTACAGCATTCACGGAACTCTTTAATAATTATGCATTGACAAGTCTTTCTCTTCTACTGGACACTAAGCATGTGCAGTTCAGGGTTATTCAGCCTTGTGTACCCAGCACAGTGCTTGCTCCGCGGACTAAGTGCTCATTAAGTTGGTCAAGTTGAGTCAAGAGGTGAGTGTGTCAGGCTCAGGACAAACACATGTTTAAGGCCTTCACATTCTTTTGAATGAGACTCATTGTGGTGATTGCTTTTTCATTTCTTTTTTTTTTTTTTTTTTGAGGCAGAGTCTTACTCTGTCATCCAGACTGGAGTGCAGTGGTGCCATATTGGCTTACTGCAACCTCTGCCTCCCAGGTTCAAACAATTCTCTTGCCTCAGCCTCCGAAGTAGCTGGGATTACAGGCATGTGCCACCACACCTGGCTAATTTTTGTATTTTTAATAGAAATGGGGTTTCACTGTGTTGGTCAGGCTGGTCTCAAACTCCTGACCTCAGGTGATCCACCCGCCTCTGCCTCCCAAAGTGCTGGGATTATAGGCGTGAGCCACCGTGCCCAGCCACCTCTGGAACTTCTGACTGTCCAACTTCAAGTTAGGGTTCCCATGACTCCCTCTTTGGGTTTGAATGATTTGCTAGGGAGGCTCACAGAACTCAGGGAAACACATTTACTGGTTTATTGTAAAGGTTGTTACAAGGGATACAGTGAAGAATACATGAGGTAAGCTATGGGGAAGGAGTGTAGAGCTTCCGTGCCCTCCCCGGGTACAACACCCTCCAGGAACTGCCATGTGTTCCGGAAGCTCTCCCAACCCTGTCCTCTTGGGCCTTTTATGGAGACTTTATTGGATAGGTATGATTGACAACCATGTAGAAATGTGACTGGACAAAAAGGGTATGAACAAACACTAATAGACTGCATGAGGGAAACCCAGCAAGGCCTGTCTGTTCAGATCCTTCTGGCCTCTCTGTGCAGCCTTCCTTCTTCCAGGGTTTGGGGCAGGACCCCTTCTGAAATGGGAGTCTTGTGACCTACAATCAGACAGGGTAGGTCAGAGAATTTTTTTATGGCTGGCTCCCCTGGATATTTAAAATTAATCTTCTGTGGCAGAAATGCAATGGCACATCGTGATTCTGAGATGAAAGAAGAATGTCTAAGGGAAGACCTGAAGTTTTACTTCATGAGCCCTTGTGAAAAATACCGAGCCAGACGCCAGATTCCGTGGAAACTGGGTTTGCAGATTTTGAAGATAGTCATGGTCACCACACAGGTAACCTATCTTATTATTTCATTTGGTTTTTCTTCATGTGTTTCTATTTTATTTTATTTTTTAGCTTGTTCGTTTTGGTTTAAGTAACCAGCTGGTGGTTGCTTTCAAAGAAGATAACACTGTTGCTTTTAAGCACTTGTTTTTGAAAGGATATTCTGGTACAGATGAAGATGACTACAGCTGCAGTGTATATACTCAAGAGGATGCCTATGAGAGCATCTTTTTTGCTATTAATCAGGCAAGTGTTTTGTTGTGAATGACCTATACTTTTATGTGGTTTTTACTTGACTATTTTTTAATAGTATCATCAGCTAAAGGACATTACCCTGGGGACCCTTGGTTATGGAGAAAATGAAGACAATAGAATTGGCTTAAAAGTCTGTAAGCAGCATTACAAGAAAGGGACCATGTTTCCTTCTAATGAGACACTGAATATTGACAACGACGTTGAGCTCGGTAATGCAGTGATAATTTCATGATGTACCTTTAACAACCATTTCTTGTTCTTTCATTGCCCTAGATTGTGTTCAATTAGACCTTCAGGACCTCTCCAAGAAGCCTCCGGACTGGAAGAACTCATCATTCTTCAGACTGGAATTTTATCGGTAAATACATTTTAAAGTGTTATTCCCTAAGAACAATTTATACCTTTCAATATATTTTATTCAGGCTCTTACAGGTTGAAATCTCCTTTCATCTTAAAGGCATTGACCTACAGACAATTCATTCCCGTGAGTTACCAGACTGTTATGTCTTTCAGAATACGGCAAGTATCTTTGTTTTACTAGCTACTTCCTTGTTGTAATCTCGCTATACATTTGTGTCTCCAGATTATCTTTGACAATAAAGCTCACAGTGGCAAAATCAAAATCTATTTTGACAGTGATGCCAAAATTGAAGAATGTAAAGACTTGAACATATTTGGATCTAGTAAGTATGCTATATACTTGCCCATGGGAATTGTTTAACATTTGAATTCTGTTTTATTCCTCAGCTCAGAAAAATGCTCAGTATGTCCTGGTGTTTGATGCATTTGTCATTGTGATTTGCTTGGCATCTCTTATTCTGTGTACAAGATCCATTGTTCTTGCTCTAAGGTTACGGAAGGTAAGAGTGTGTTCGCATTCTCTTCCTGCCCTGTAAGAAACGCTTCTTTAAATGTTTGCCATAGAGATTTCTAAATTTCTTCCTGGAGAAGTACAAGCGGCCTGTGTGTGACACCGACCAGTGGGAGTTCATCAACGGCTGGTATGTCCTGGTGATTATCAGCGACCTAATGACAATCATTGGCTCCATATTAAAAATGGAAATCAAAGCAAAGGTGAGGGAAGCCCATTTAAAGTCTCTGTTCTTCATTTCTCTCTTTCTTTTTTTTCATTCCTTAGAATCTCACAAACTATGATCTCTGCAGCATTTTTCTTGGAACCTCTACGCTCTTGGTTTGGGTTGGAGTCATCAGATACCTGGGTTATTTCCAGGCATATAATGTAAGGATGCGGCACCGGGTAGTGCCACTGCATTTCATTTCACCCATTCTGTTCTTTTTTTCAGGTGCTGATTTTAACAATGCAGGCCTCACTGCCAAAAGTTCTTCGGTTTTGTGCTTGTGCTGGTATGATTTATCTGGGTTACACATTCTGTGGCTGGATTGTCTTAGGACCATACCATGACAAGGTGTGTAGCTCACATTCTTCCTTCTGCAGATGTTTCAGAAACTAGTTTTTATTTCCCCCTACAGTTTGAAAATCTGAACACAGTTGCTGAGTGTCTGTTTTCTCTGGTCAACGGTGATGACATGTTTGCAACCTTTGCCCAAATCCAGCAGAAGAGCATCTTGGTGTGGCTGTTCAGTCGTCTGTATTTATATTCCTTCATCAGCCTTTTTATATATATGATTCTCAGTCTTTTTATTGCACTTATTACAGATTCTTATGACACCATTAAGGTAAGTAATTATCAAAATTTGCTGCCAAAAAAAATAAGGTAACAACATTGTGTACTTTCTAAAGAAATTCCAACAGAATGGGTTTCCTGAAACGGATTTGCAGGAATTCCTGAAGGAATGCAGTAGCAAAGAAGAGTATCAGAAAGAGTCCTCAGCCTTCCTGTCCTGCATCTGCTGTCGGAGGAGGTCAGTATCATGTTTATTCTCCATGCTCCTGATTCCTCTTTTCTTCTTTCCCTTTCTGTTACAGGAAAAGAAGTGATGATCACTTGATACCTATTAGCTAAAGTTCTGCTAAAGATGATTAAAGTTCAGGCATCCTTATCCAGCGGCTGAGCAGAGGAACCCCAAATGACTTGGACAAGCAGTTCCAAAATGACTCTCTTATTTAATTGTGGAGTGGGAAAGAGGACTCACAGTTAGCCAGCTGACCATGACTGAAGTTCCAGCTTTACTTTTTATAAACTTGAATGATAAAGAATAGACCATGGGCTACTACTGGGCATTAGTGCAATATAACAGCGATAATAAAATTCTCTATTAGTCTGTTAATTTATGACATGATCTCGGAATGGAAAAAGATCATTTCAGAGTGTGCGAAATAATAGTCTTTAACCATGTAATTAAATATGTGTGTTTATTGTCAAATAAGGATTTGTTTTAAAGGTGATTCTTGGGTTTGAAGACATTTGTTAATTCATGGTCTGTACAGAAATGAAGCTGGTTGCAATACCAATCTAGAGAGTCCAAGCTGGTGAACTATTAAGCTGTTTAAAGATCACCCTTGGCCTGGCACAGTGGTTCACACCTGTAATCCCAGCACTTTGGGAGGCCTAGGCAGGCAGACTGAGCTCAGGAGCTTGAGACCAGCCTGGGCAACATGGCAAAAACCCACCTCTACAAAAAGTACAAAAATTAGTCGGGCGTGATGGCAGGCATCTGTAGTCCCAGCTACTTGGGAAGCTGAAGTGGGAGGATCACCTGAGCTCTGGAGGTGGAGGCTGCCATGAGCCATGATCGTGCCACTACACTCCAGCCTGGGTGACAGAGTGAGATCCTGTCTCAAAAAAAAAAAAAAATCACCCTTAAATCAACAAAAAGACCTCATGCTCATGCAGTGGACATTTCTTGGCCTGTTTTCCTGTGGGTTTTCTTCAGCATGATATGAAGCAACTGTTGGCATAGCCAGTGGGATAAATAAGAAATGGAATCATTTGGCTGCCTCGTCACTTGTGCTAATGGTCAGTTGTACACACATGACATGTGGAAGTGACCTGTAGCAGCGGTCACTCATTTTAACAATTGAACTCTGCTGGGTTGGGTATTTACCTTTGTCTAGAAAAGAAATATGATATATTTTCTCTAAATAAATTTATTTTCATCATTCCATATGGCATTCTTACTATTTTATGCATTGTCTC